AAGGACACGACCAGTGGGTTTTAGGAAGATCATTCTGATGGCCTTTCAGAGGATGGCTGAGGAGAGCTAGCAGGGAGGCAGGGAGGTCGAGTCAGGGGATTTTGACCAGGCCAGGTTAGGTGCTATGAGGCCCGGGCTTTGGAGAAGAACCAGGAAATGGCAACTGGAGGCAAGAAAGGGGAGAAGGCCAAAGCCTGGGAACCATCAACACTTAAGAACAGTAAAGAATAAACATCTAAAGAGAACAAGAAGGAATGGCCAGAAGAAGGAAAACAGGAAAGAACTGAGGCGTGGGAGCGCAAGAGAGAGAATGGTTCGAGAAGGAAGCAGTCACAGGTGTCAAGGCCATTGGGAGGTCAAGTGAGATAAGGACTGAAGGTCCCACCAATTGGGCCATCAGGAGCACAGGACTTGAGAGCACTTCTGGGTGGGAACAGACCCAGCCTGGGGCAGGGCTCAGGTTTCTGATGGGAATTCTGGAAGGGTCCCTTTTATTCAACATGCTTCAATCCAGGGGCCCCCGAAGTCTGACCACAGCAATGCTCCAAACCATGTGTCTTTCCTGGCTTAAGGTTCAGTCGCCCTCCTCAGAGGGGAGCCTATGAAAGAGCCCAGTGGAGTGTCAGGGTCCTGAGTCCTAGTCCTAGTCCTGTCCCTGCCACTTGTGAGGGAACTTGGGCCTCAGTTTCTCCAGGTGGGCTCCACAATTGCTTCTCTTGATCTGGACTGCCCCAGTGCCCAGGTTCAGTGAGTGACACAGGCAGCTGGGTTTCCACATCCTCTGACTTGGGTTCCCTTCACTGCCTCCAGGCAGGGCTCGGCCCTCCACCCCCAAGTGGCCCATTGTGTGAGCTCAGTTTCAGTGGGGACAGAAACTGGGTTGAGAAAAGGGAATATTTACCTATCCCACCAAGCCAATGCCAAGTAAATAGTGCAGTATCTTATGTAGAGCCCTTGCCCTGCCCTTCCCCATCTGGGTGCTGCTGCCTAGAGCATATAAAAGGCACCTTGCTGGGCATGTCTCATACTAGCCCACCAGACTCAGAGACGGAACCAGAGACGGGCCAGAGCATCCCCCTCCTCCACCATGAAACTCGCTGTCACCCTCACCCTGGTCACACTGGCTCTCTGCTGCAGCTCCGGTGAGTGCTCAGAGACCCTTCCCTCCCTCCTGGAGACATGTGCCTTCTCTCCTCTGTGTTGCAGCTTCTGCAGAGATCTGCCCGAGCTTTCAGCGTGTCATCGAAACCCTCCTCATGGACACACCCTCCAGTTATGAGGCTGCCATGGAACTTTTCAGCCCTGATCAAGACATGAGGGAGGCAGGGGCTCAGCTGAAGAAGCTGGTGGACACCCTCCCCCAAAAGCCCAGAGAAAGCATCATTAAGCTCATGGTAACCAGCACCTTTCACGTCACACTGGTTAGGGTTTTTCTGTTTCTTTGTCTATTTGTTTTAGGAAAAAATAGCCCAAAGCTCACTGTGTAATTAGCATTTAGAAGCTGAAGATCCCCAACTGCTCCAGCCTCTGCCGCTGCCATGCTTTGAGTCCACGCCCACCAGCCTTGCTCTCTTCAATAAACCACAAGCATCTCACTTTTGTGCCCCCTGCGTGGTTTTGGTCTCCT